GTGTTGAGTATAGACTCTAAGAGGAAAGAGTGGAAGCAGGCAGAACACTGAGGAGGCTGTTGCAGTGGTCCAGGTGGGAAATGATGGTGCTGACCGTGGAGGTGGTAAGTGGTCAGATTATTCTATTTTATTTACACTCAACACATCTAATACTGACTCAATATTATCTAACATACAGTCCACATTGAAATTGCCCCCCAAATTCTTTTTACATAAAAAAATCATCCTGAATCCAATCAAGTCTCACCTATTGCTTTTGGTTTTCACCTCTTTCATGCTGTCATATTTTAAAAGACTCCAGGCTAGATGTTGTGTAGAATGTCCCACATTCTGAATTCGTTTATTTTTTCAAGTAAGCTTTTTGTGTGTATGTGGCAAGAATACGACAGAGGTAGCAATATGCTTTCCCCACTGCATCATATTAGGAGACACATAACAACAGTCCTGACCCATTATTGGTGGTGCTAAGTTCGATCACTTGGTAAGGGGGTGCCTGCCAGATCTTTCCATTGTAAAGCAAGCTGTTCTTTATTGTAAGTCATAAATACGCTGTGGGATGATACTTCGGGACTAAATATACCCTGAATATACTGCTGCCCAACAACATTTCACCCAGTGACTTTAGCAGCTAAGGAACAGCCTCGTGGCTTCCGACCTTGTGCCTCAGTTCGCTCATCTGAAAAATGAGGATGATCATGGTCCCTACCGGATGCTTGTTTTGAGGATCCGTGCTTGGCATACCAGAAACGCTCCACAAATGTTAGGTATTACTGGACGAAGGCAAATATGAAAAAAATTAAGGGCAGGGCTAGGACTGCATTCCGGTTCTCCGGATCCCGAGGGAGCTCCCAGTCGATGCTGGGCGAAAGCGGCCGCACGAGCCCACGTCGCCACGCCCTCCGCCGCGGAAGCCAGGGTGGGGGTCGCTGGAACCCTAGGCCGGCCGCGCAAGGCCCCCTGGGACCGGTAGTGCTGGGCGTGGCCTCGGGACTACATATCCCAGTGGCCCCCGTGCGGCGACTTTAGCTGCTGCTGTCTCAGCCGCTCCACAGCGACGGCAGCGGCTGCGGCTTAGTCGGTGGCGGCCGGCGGCGGCTGCGGGCTGAGCGGCGAGTTTCCGATTTAAAGCTGAGCTGCGAGGAAAATGGCGGCGGGAGGTGAGTGGAGATAAAGGAGGAGGCGGTGGCGGAATTCAATCCCTCCTCTTCTTTTTGTCCTCAGGATCAAAATACTTGCTGGATGGTGGACTCAGAGACCAATAAAAATAAACTGCTTGAACATCCTTTGACTGGTTAGCCAGGTAATTCAGCTTTAGTTTGATTTGATCCTTTGTACTTATCTTATTTCTCATTATTCTCTCTTAGTTGCTGATGTATATTCAAGATGAGTGGATTAGGAGAAAACTTGGATCCACTGGCCAGTGATTCACGAAAACGCAAATTGCCATGTGATACTCCAGGACAAGGGTAGGTGACTTATTTCCTGGTGCTTTACCACACCTTTCCCCCCTTTCTACGCCTTTTCCCTTAGTCTTACCTGCAGTGGTGAAAAACGGAGACGGGAGCAGGAAAGTAAATATATTGAAGAATTGGCTGAGCTGATATCTGCCAATCTTAGTGATATTGACAATTTCAATGTCAAACCAGATAAATGTGCGATTTTAAAGGAAACAGTAAGACAGATACGTCAAATAAAAGAGCAAGGTAATAAAAACACTCATGTCTTTTTGAACAGTGTTATTCGTTATACCACCTTCTGTCTTTTCAGGAAAAACTATTTCCAATGATGATGATGTTCAAAAAGCCGATGTATCTTCTACAGGGCAGGGAGTTATTGATAAAGACTCCTTAGGACCGCTTTTACTTCAGGCAAGTATAAAGATTTTAACTGTCCAGTAGGCATAACAGCCTGTATTAACATATCCTATTTTAGGCATTGGATGGTTTCCTATTTGTGGTGAATCGAGACGGAAACATTGTATTTGTATCAGAAAATGTCACACAATACCTGCAATATAAGCAAGAGGACCTGGTTAACACAAGTGTTTACAATATCTTACATGAAGAAGACAGAAAGGATTTTCTTAAGAATTTACCAAAATCTACAGGTAGGCTTTTAATGTGTATTTTCTAAATAGGTTTTAAAATGTCATTTCAATTTGTTTTCCAAAGTTAATGGAGTTTCCTGGACAAATGAGACCCAAAGACAAAAAAGCCATACATTTAATTGCCGTATGTTGATGAAAACACCACATGATATTCTGGAAGACATAAACGCCAGTCCTGAAATGCGCCAGAGATATGAAACAATGCAGTGCTTTGCCCTGTCTCAGCCACGAGCTATGATGGAGGAAGGGGAAGGTAAGAGCTATTATATGTTTGTGATGTTCATGTAATCCTTACCAGGGTGAATTTTTTATTGTAGATTTGCAATCTTGTATGATCTGTGTGGCACGCCGCATTACTACAGGAGAAAGAACATTTCCATCAAACCCTGAGAGCTTTATTACCAGACATGATCTTTCAGGTAAAAACTCTTTTTTTGTCTCTCTCTCTCTCATAAGTCTTTTTTTCCTTTTTTTGTTTAATAGGAAAGGTTGTCAATATAGATACAAATTCACTGAGATCCTCCATGAGGCCTGGCTTTGAAGATATAATCCGAAGGTGTATTCAGAGATTTTTTAGTCTAAATGATGGGCAGTCATGGTCCCAGAAACGTCACTATCAAGAAGGTAAAGAATTTTGGGGTTGATTGTTCTTATCAAGTTACCAGTGATGGGATATTTTCCCCAACAGCTTATCTTAATGGCCATGCAGAAACCCCAGTATATCGATTCTCGTTGGCTGATGGAACTATAGTGACTGCACAGACAAAAAGCAAACTCTTCCGAAATCCTGTAACAAATGATCGACATGGCTTTGTCTCAACCCACTTCCTTCAGAGGTAATGATAGATTACTGTGTATTCTAATACAATTTTTAGTAAAAGTTTGATGTTTGTTTTGCAGAGAACAGAATGGATATAGACCAAACCCAAATCCTGTTGGACAAGGGATTAGACCACCTATGGCTGGATGCAACAGTTCGGTAGGCGGCATGAGTATGTCGCCAAACCAAGGCTTACAGATGCCGAGCAGCAGGGCCTATGGCTTGGCAGACCCTAGCACCACAGGGCAGATGAGTGGAGCTAGGTATGGGGGTTCCAGTAACATAGCTTCATTGACCCCTGGGCCAGGCATGCAATCACCATCTTCCTACCAGAACAACAACTATGGGCTCAACATGAGTAGCCCCCCACATGGGAGTCCTGGTCTTGCCCCAAACCAGCAGAATATCATGATTTCTCCTCGTAATCGTGGGAGTCCAAAGATAGCCTCACATCAGTTTTCTCCTGTTGCAGGTATTTGTGTTGACATTTCCTTTTATTTTTTTAATTCTTTTCCTAAATTTTTTTTCAAATTCAGGTGTGCACTCTCCCATGGCATCTTCTGGCAATACTGGGAACCACAGCTTTTCCAGCAGCTCTCTCAGTGCCCTGCAAGCCATCAGTGAAGGTGTGGGGACTTCCCTTTTATCTACTCTGTCATCACCAGGCCCCAAATTGGATAACTCTCCCAATATGAATATTACCCAACCAAGTAAAGTAAGCAATCAGGATTCCAAGAGTCCTCTGGGCTTTTATTGCGACCAAAATCCAGTGGAGAGTTCAATGTGTCAGTCAAATAGCAGAGATCACCTCAGTGACAAAGAAAGTAAGGAGAGCAGTGTTGAGGGGGCAGAGAATCAAAGGGGTCCTTTGGAAAGCAAAGGTCATAAAAAATTACTGCAGTTACTTACCTGTTCTTCTGATGACCGGGGTCATTCCTCCTTGACCAACTCCCCCCTAGATTCAAGTTGTAAAGAATCTTCTGTTAGTGTCACCAGCCCCTCTGGAGTCTCCTCCTCTACATCTGGAGGAGTATCCTCTACATCCAATATGCATGGGTCACTGTTACAAGAGAAGCACCGGATTTTGCACAAGTTGCTGCAGAATGGGAATTCACCAGCTGAGGTAGCCAAGATTACTGCAGAAGCCACTGGGAAAGACACCAGCAGTATAACTTCTTGTGGGGACGGAAATGTTGTCAAGCAGGAGCAGCTAAGTCCTAAGAAGAAGGAGAATAATGCACTTCTTAGATACCTGCTGGACAGGGATGATCCTAGTGATGCACTCTCTAAAGAACTACAGCCCCAAGTGGAAGGAGTGGATAATAAAATGAGTCAGTGCACCAGCTCCACCATTCCTAGCTCAAGTCAAGAGAAAGACCCTAAAATTAAGACAGAGACAAGTGAAGAGGTAATTTGTTTTCTGTATATTTCAGCTCATATATACAGGTTAATTTTTAAAACTTTATTTTCAGGGATCTGGAGACTTGGATAATCTAGATGCTATTCTTGGTGATCTGACTAGTTCTGACTTTTACAATAATTCCATATCCTCAAATGGTAGTCATCTGGGGACTAAGCAACAGGTGTTTCAAGGAACTAATTCTCTGGGTAAGAATGAACTAGGTTTTTTTTTTTTTTGCGAAGAAATGTTTTTGTATTGTGTTTTCAACAGGTTTGAAAAGTTCACAGTCTGTGCAGTCTATTCGTCCTCCATATAACCGAGCAGTGTCTCTGGATAGCCCTGTTTCTGTTGGCTCAAGTCCTCCAGTAAAAAATATCAGTGCTTTCCCCATGTTACCAAAGCAACCCATGTTGGGTGGGAATCCAAGAATGATGGATAGTCAGGAAAATTATGGCTCAAGTATGGGTACGTTATTTCTAATTAGTATGTATGATTATGGAAAAGACCTAAGTATGGCTACCTGTTTTAGGTGGGCCAAACCGAAATGTGACTGTGACTCAGACTCCTTCCTCAGGAGACTGGGGCTTACCAAACTCAAAGGCCGGCAGAATGGAACCTATGAATTCAAACTCCATGGGAAGACCAGGAGGAGATTATAATACTTCTTTACCCAGACCTGCACTGGGTGGCTCTATTCCCACATTGCCTCTTCGGTCTAATAGCATACCAGGTGCGAGACCAGTATTGCAACAGCAGCAGCAGATGCTTCAAATGAGTAAGTGTCCACCCTCCCCTCTTCATGAAAAATGAGAATTTGTGCTTTCTTTTTGCTCCCCCAGGGCCTGGTGAAATCCCCATGGGAATGGGGGCTAATCCCTATGGCCAAGCAGCAGCATCTAACCAACTGGGTTCCTGGCCCGATGGCATGTTGTCCATGGAACAAGTTTCTCATGGCACTCAAAATAGGTGGGGTGTTATTTTGTGACTCTGTAGAAAATACCATTGACATTGATTGCAAGTCTTTTTCTAGGCCTCTTCTTAGGAATTCCCTGGATGATCTTGTTGGGCCACCTTCCAACCTGGAAGGCCAGAGTGACGAAAGAGCATTATTGGACCAGCTGCACACTCTTCTCAGCAACACAGATGCCACAGGCCTGGAAGAAATTGACAGAGCTTTGGGCATTCCTGAACTTGTCAATCAGGTAGGTTGCATTAACATGGAAGTAGGAGAGTGTCTTCACTGTTCTTTTATGTGTTGTGTTTAAGGGACAGGCATTAGAGCCCAAACAGGATGCTTTCCAAGGCCAAGAAGCAGCAGTAATGATGGATCAGAAGGCAGGATTATATGGACAGACATACCCAGCACAGGGGCCTCCAATGCAAGGAGGCTTTCATCTTCAGGGACAATCACCATCTTTTAACTCTATGATGAATCAGATGAACCAGCAAGGCAATTTTCCTCTCCAAGGAATGCACCCACGAGCCAACATCATGAGACCCCGGACAAACACCCCCAAGCAACTTAGAATGCAGCTTCAGCAGAGGCTGCAGGGCCAGCAGGTAACCAGTCATGTGTTCTTCCCTCTGGCTTCGCTTGCATTCTAACCAACTTGTCTCACCTCAGTTTTTGAATCAGAGCCGACAGGCACTTGAATTGAAAATGGAAAACCCTACTGCTGGTGGTGCTGCGGTGATGAGGCCTATGATGCAGCCCCAGGTGAGCTCCCAGGTGAGGATGATAAGCCTCTCCACATGCATTGCTATATGTAATTGCACTCTTTCTTGGGTATTAGCAGGGTTTTCTTAATGCTCAAATGGTCGCCCAACGCAGCAGAGAGCTGCTAAGTCATCACTTCCGACAACAGAGGGTGGCTATGATGATGCAGCAGCAGCAGCAGCAGCAACAGCAGCAGCAGCAGCAGCAGCAGCAGCAACAGCAACAGCAACAGCAACAGCAGCAACAGCAGCAAACCCAGGCCTTCAGCCCACCTCCTAATGTGACTGCTTCCCCCAGCATGGATGGGCTTTTGGCAGGACCCACAATGCCACAAGCTCCTCCGCAACAGTTTCCATATCAACCAAATTATGGTAAATCTGACAATGAAAATGTGCCTTCCCCACATTTTTATTTCTTCTGTTTTATTTTTGTAAGGAATGGGACAACAACCAGATCCAGCCTTTGGTCGAGTGTCTAGTCCTCCCAATGCAATGATGTCGTCAAGAATGGGTCCCTCCCAGAATCCCATGATGCAACACCCGCAGGCTGCATCCATCTATCAGTCCTCAGAAATGAAGGGCTGGCCATCAGGAAATTTGGCCAGGAACAGGTAAAGAACAGTGACTTATAAAGTTAGTCACACAGAGGTAATATTACCATTTGTTTACTTACAGCTCCTTTTCCCAGCAGCAGTTTGCCCACCAGGGGAATCCTGCAGTGTATAGTATGGTGCACATGAATGGCAGCAGTGGTCACATGGGACAGATGAACATGAACCCCATGCCCATGTCTGGCATGCCTATGGGTCCTGATCAGGTATGGGATCGATTCCTTACCTTTTTCAAAAATTTTTTTTTTTTTTTTTCCTGGTTGCTGACAGAAATACTGCTGACATCTCTGCACCAGGACCTCTTAAGGAAACCACTGTACAAATGACACTGCACTAGGATTATTGGGAAGGAATCATTGTTCCAGGCATCCATCTTGGAAGAAAGGACCAGCTTTGAGCTCCATCAAGGGTATTTTAAGTGATGTCATTTGAGCAGGACTGGATTTTAAGCCGAAGGGCAATATCTACGTGTTTTTCCCCCCTCCTTCTGCTGTGTATCATGGTGTTCAAAACAGAAATGTTTTTTGGCATTCCACCTCCTAGGGATATAATTCTGGAGACATGGAGTGTTACTGATCATAAAACTTTTGTGTCACTTTTTTCTGCCTTGCTAGCCAAAATCTCTTAAATACACGTAGGTGGGCCAGAGAACATTGGAAGAATCAAGAGAGATTAGAATATCTGGTTTCTCTAGTTGCAGTATTGGACAAAGAGCATAGTCCCAGCCTTCAGGTGTAGTAGTTCTGTGTTGACCCTTTGTCCAGTGGAATTGGTGATTCTGAATTGTCCTTTACTAATGGTGTTGAGTTGCTCTGTCCCTATTATTTGCCCTAGGCTTTCTCCTAATGAAGGTTTTCATTTGCCATTCATGTCCTGTAATACTTCACCTCCAGGAACTGTCATGGATGTCCAAATGGCTTTGCAGAAAGGAAATGAGATGACAGTATTTAATCGCAGCAGTAGCAAACTTTTCACATGCTAATGTGCAGCTGAGTGCACTTTATTTAAAAAGAATGGATAAATGCAATATTCTTGAGGTCTTGAGGGAATAGTGAAACACATTCCTGGTTTTTGCCTACACTTACGTGTTAGACAAGAACTATGATTTTTTTTTTTAAAGTACTGGTGTCACCCTTTGCCTATATGGTAGAGCAATAATGCTTTTTAAAAATAAACTTCTGAAAACCCAAGGCCAGGTACTGCATTCTGAATCAGAATCTCGCAGTGTTTCTGTGAATAGATTTTTTTGTAAATATGACCTTTAAGATATTGTATTATGTAAAATATGTATATACCTTTTTTTGTAGGTCACAACAACTCATTTTTACAGAGTTTGTGAAGCTAAATATTTAACATTGTTGATTTCAGTAAGCTGTGTGGTGAGGCTACCAGTGGAAGAGACATCCCTTGACTTTTGTGGCCTGGGGGAGGGGTAGTGCTCCACAGCTTTTCCTTCCCCACCCCCCAGCCTTAGATGCCTCGCTCTTTTCAATCTCTTAATCTAAATGCTTTTTAAAGAGATTATTTGTTTAGATGTAGGCATTTTAATTTTTTAAAAATTCCTCTACCAGAACTAAGCACTTTGTTAATTTGGGGGGAAAGAATAGATATGGGGAAATAAACTTAAAAAAAAATCAGGAATTTAAAAAAACGAGCAATTTGAAGAGAATCTTTTGGATTTTAAGCAGTCCGAAATAATAGCAATTCATGGGCTGTGTGTGTGTGTGTATGTGTGTGTGTGTGTGTGTATGTTTAATTATGTTACCTTTTCATCCCCTTTAGGAGCGTTTTCAGATTTTGGTTGCTAAGACCTGAATCCCATATTGAGATCTCGAGTAGAATCCTTGGTGTGGTTTCTGGTGTCTGCTCAGCTGTCCCCTCATTCTACTAATGTGATGCTTTCATTATGTCCCTGTGGATTAGAATAGTGTCAGTTATTTCTTAAGTAACTCAGTACCCAGAACAGCCAGTTTTACTGTGATTCAGAGCCACAGTCTAACTGAGCACCTTTTAAACCCCTCCCTCTTCTGCCCCCTACCACTTTTCTGCTGTTGCCTCTCTTTGACACCTGTTTTAGTCAGTTGGGAGGAAGGGAAAAATCAAGTTTAATTCCCTTTATCTGGGTTAATTCATTTGGTTCAAATAGTTGACGGAATTGGGTTTCTGAATGTCTGTGAATTTCAGAGGTCTCTGCTAGCCTTGGTATCATTTTCTAGCAATAACTGAGAGCCAGTTAATTTTAAGAATTTCACACATTTAGCCAATCTTTCTAGATGTCTCTGAAGGTAAGATCATTTAATATCTTTGATATGCTTACGAGTAAGTGAATCCTGATTATTTCCAGACCCACCACCAGAGTGGATCTTATTTTCAAAGCAGTATAGACAATTATGAGTTTGCCCTCTTTCCCCTACCAAGTTCAAAATATATCTAAGAAAGATTGTAAATCCGAAAACTTCCATTGTAGTGGCCTGTGCTTTTCAGATAGTATACTCTCCTGTTTGGAGACAGAGGAAGAACCAGGTCAGTCTGTCTCTTTTTCAGCTCAATTGTATCTGACCCTTCTTTAAGTTATGTGTGTGGGGAGAAATAGAATGGTGCTCTTATCTTTCTTGACTTTAAAAAAATTATTAAAAACAAAAAAAAAATAAATTTTTTTGCAATCCTTTCCTCAGACCTGGCTCCAGGCTAACTGGAAGGCAGCACTCCCTTTTTTATATAGTAGAAAAATGAAGTTTATTATAAGTTTTTATATTTTCTACTTGTTCATTTGGTGCAAACTCAAGATTTCTTTTAATAGGTGCAGTCTTTGAGATAATTTGTTTTTACCTGTATTGCCCTTTATCTTTTTTAGGTAATTCTTTGTACTCCTGCTGTCTACCTCTCCTCACACCCCAGCACCCCCCATTTTTTCAAACCTTGGTATCTGTTGGGTGAACAGTATAATCTTTTCATCTGCTTTTAGAATGTGGGATATTTCCAGTACCTACTTTTTTTTTTTTTTTTTGCTGAATCCAAAGATATATAAATAAAATATATATATTTTATAAAGATCAGAATGATATAAAGGAGATACATGTTTCTTCCTTTAAAAAATAAACGGAAGTTACATTGTTAATGTTCATATTATGATGCCACTTTTCTAAACTGCATCTGGATTGAAAGGTGTAAATATCAATAACAGTGCTACTTAGTTATCAGTATTTAATATCTGAGGTGAGTTGGGGGTATCTATATTAGGGGTAGGGTATTACAGAAGATAATTGGCTTGATGTCCTAGAAGTTCTTTGATCCAGAGGTGGGTGCAGCTGAAAGTAAACAGAATGGATTGCCAGTTACATGTATGCCTGCCCAGTTCCCTTTTTATTTGCAGAAGCTGTGAGTTTTGTTCACAATTAGGTTCCTAGGAGCAAAACCTCAAGGATTGATTTATTGTTTTCAACTCCAAGGCACACTGTTAATAAACGAGCAGGGTGTTTTCTCTCTTCCTTTCTAATATATGGAGTTTCGAAGAATAAAATATGAGAGCAATATTTAAATTCTCAGGAATTGACTTATACTCTTGAGAATGAATTCAGTTTCAATCAAGTTTACATTATGTTGCTTAAAAAAATAGAAATTATTCTTTATCTTGCAAAGAATTGAAACCACATGAAATGACTTATGGGGGATGGTGAGCTGTGACTGCTTTGCTGACCATTTTGGATGTCATTGTAAATAAAGGTTTCTATTTAAAATTGGAGCCTAAAGAGTTTTTTTTTTTTTTTTT